CAATGTCTTCATGTTCATTAATATCAGCTAACTTTTGTCATTGTTAGACATCTATTTTGCATAGTAGGTATTTCCAGAAGTACCTCGTGATTATATGTGTATATACGTATAACATATATGATATACATAAGGAGAAATAAATCAATCTTAATGGGTTGCATGAAGAGTTGTATCCTATATAAACCTTTTGAGAATTAGAGCAACACACACCAAATTTCTTTTTCTTGTTGGTTTAGAGTGTTTTGATGGGTAAAAGGGAAGAGTTTTTTCTATGATGGGAAAAATATTTTCCTCATAATGATCTTCTTATATGTTTGTTGAAGAAAAAAAATCAGTCCTTTTTTTAAAAAATGGTTGCAATAAATGCAACTTGTGTGTGTGTGTGTGTGTGTAGTTGACAGACAGATACTTCCACAAAAGGTTCCTGAATTGGTAAAAGTCTCAAGTCTCTGATCTGTGCTCATGAGCTACTTAAATGCAGCAGAATCACATACACAACACACAACAGAAAAACTCAGAAACTCCTACTCAAAAGGCCCCTTGATGGTGACACATTCCTTGGTAACCCAAATAGAAGTAGTCAAATATGATAGCCTTTGAATTCCAGGCTGAAGGGTTCATAGAAGAGAAATTCTAAAGAGAAGAGTGGCTGACCGAGGGGCATCTCTCTCCACAGTTAGGACTGGGGACTTGGCCTGGTCTAAAAGCATGGGAGATACTCTCTAAAAGAGTAAGGAGGCCTATGGCACCAAACCAGCCTCTCAGGATTGACTGACCTGGGAAAGGCCCAGAGCCTCTGGCTGAAATTTGGCTGGAATATGTTAGGGGCTAAATGTGGGGCAGTCTTGGAGCCTTTGGTGCCAAAGTTCTTCCTGAGGGACTGAGCAAAGCGTGTTCAGAGGGAGGCTTGAAAGGTAAGTACCCATAGCCTTAAACCCCTCTGTTTGCTGTACATTGAGACCTTAGCCTGGGAAAAGGGTCTGATTTACAGAAAGTCTCATATAGTCACCCCCTCTCCCACTAGTGCCGAAGAGGCTATCTGGGAAGCTCATCATCCAGCTCAGGAAGAGATGAAACCAGGAGGCAGGAGAATGTCAGGCATGACCCCACACTTGTGCAACAGCCACGTCCTGCTCCTGCCATTAGCATGGCTCATCCGAGGCCCAGCCCCAGGATCCATACAAAGTGTGTTCCTGCTGCTGGCTTCTCATCTGCTCTGCTTCCTAAGGGACGTATCTGTTGCTGCGTCTGAACCCACGGTGAGTGTTTCTATAGGAATCCAGAGGGGGACGTTTCTGTATATGTTTCTATTTTGTCATTCAGGTTTATCGAAATCCCACCAAGATGTCCTGCCAGCAGAACCAACAGCAGTGCCAGCCCCCTCCCAAGTGTCCTATCCCCAAGTATCCCCCAAAATGTCCCTCAAAGTGTGCATCCTCATGCCCACCTCCAATCTCTTCCTGCTGTGGCTCCAGCTCTGGGGGCTGTGGTTGCTGCAGCTCTGAGGGAGGTGGCTGCTGCCTGAGCCACCACAGACACCATAGGTCCCACTGCCACAGACCCAAGAGCTCCAATTGCTATGGCAGTGGCAGTGGCCAGCAGTCTGGGGGTTCTGGCTGCTGCTCTGGAGGGGGCTGTTGCTGACCTGGACCAGGAGCAGCACCAAAGGAATTAGTGGGCGAAGGACCCATTGCAGCCTGGTGTTTTACCTCCTTCACTCTCTTGCCTTTCCTTT